CAGGTGTGAGCCACGATGCTTGGCCTTTTTTTTTTTTTTTTTTTTGAGACGGAGTCTTGCTGTCACCCAGGCTGGCAGGCTGGAGTGCAATGGCACGATGTCGGCTCACTGCAACCTCCGCTTCCTGGGTTCAAGAGATTCTCCTGCCTCGGCCTCCCGAATCACTGGGATTTCAAGCGTGCACCACCACACCCAGCTGATTTTTGTGTTTTCAGTAGAGACGGGGTTTCACCATGTTGGTCAGGCTGGTCTTGAACTCCTGAGCTCTAGCAATCCGCCCCCCTCAGCCTCCCAAAGTGCTGGGATTACAGGCATGATCCACCGCGCCCAGCAGACATACTTCTATTTAAAAAGTGCAGGGGAGGCTAGGCGCGGTGGCTCATGCCTGTAATCCCAGCACTTTGGGAGGCCGAGGGGGGCAGATCACGAGGTCAGGAGATCGAGACCATCCTGGCTAACACGGTGAAACCCCGTCTCTACTAAAAATACAAAAAATTAGCCGGGCGTGGTGGCGGGCACCTGTAGTCCCAGCTACTCGGGAGGCTGAGGCAGGAGAATGGCATGAACCCGGGAGGCGGAGCTTGCAGTGAGCCGAGATCACGCCACTGCACTCCAGCCTGGGCGACAGAGCGAGACTCTGTCTCAAAAAAAAAGAAAAGTGCAGGGGAACAACTGTGGCCCCTGCTCCAGCTCTTGGCCTGGCTGGGTGGGCAGGAGGCCCACTGTCCCCTCCTCTCCCCTCTGGCCCTCAGTCTTCCTGTCTCTCTGGGTACCTTGTTTCTAATGTTTGTTGTTACTATTATGAAAGTCGTATCTATCTCTTAAAGAAGATCTGGAAACCACCAAGTTGTTAAAAGACAAAGTCAGGCCAGGCGCGGTGGCTCACACCAGTAATCCAAGCACTTTGGGAGGCCGAGGTGGGCAGATCACCTGAGGTTAGAAATTCGAGACCATCCTGGCCAACATGGCGAAACCCGTCTCTACTAAAAATACAAAAATTAGCCGGGCGTGGTGGTTGGTGCCAGTAATCCCAGCTACTCGGGAAGCTGAGGCAGGAGAATCACTTGAACCCGGGAGGCAGAGGTTGCAGGGAGCCAAGATCTCGCCACTGCACTCCAGCCTGGGTGACAGAGTGAGACTGTGTCTCAGAAAACAAAAAAGACAAAAGTCACAGAGCCCCGCCCAGTCCCAGGCAGGACAGTAACAGGAGGAGGAGGCTGTGGCAGGGAGTGGTTCCGGTGAGTCAGACTTCTGGACCCAGGTTCGATTGCATGCCATAAGACCCACCAATGTGTGAGCTTGAGTAACGTTCCCTGAGCCCTTCTGCCTCAGTATACTCATCTGTAAAATGGGTATGTTAATAGTATCCACCTCCTCCCAGTGTCGTGAGGATGAAATGAACTGATCATCGATGTCAGAGCCGTCGAAGCATGATGGAAGGCTCACAGAAACGTGCACTGAATGCCCTGTGCTATTATCGCCGTGTTGACGTGTGATTCCATCCAGGCTTTTGTCCTCTTCCACCATAGTCACGCTGCATAGATCGTTTTTTCCCTGGCTTTTGCCAGTCAACACCACCGGGAGCACCTTCCAGATGACAGCATGCTTTCTGCAAACTACTCCTTTGACGGCACTTACATGGTGCAGTCCCTACTGGCACCCAGTGAGGCTCCTCCCCTCACCGCCACGATTTTCAGAATTAGACCATCGCTCACATGGGAGGATTTTCCTGGAGAAAGTGTTTTCTCTGCACAGAGGCGCATTTCCTTAGGGGACATCCCCAGAGGTACGTCTACTGCTCAAACGCAGTCCACACGTCCTAACTGCTGTCATCCGGTTGCCACTCCCAGGGCAAAGCGGGCTGGGCAAGTCCACGATGGTGAACACGCTGTTCAAGTCCAAAGTGTGGAAGTCAAACCCACCGGGCTTGGGGGTGCCCACACCCCAGACGCTGCAGCTGCATTCACTGACCCATGGTGAGTGAGCCCCTGCCCACACCTCACCCCACCAGTCTCTCCCGACTCTGCTCTCCCTCCACAGTCATAGAGGAGAAGGGTGTGAAGCTGAAGCTGACGGTGACGGACACGCCCGGCTTCGGGGACCAGATCAACAATGACAACTGGTAGGTTCTCTCTCTTTTTTTTTTTTTTTAGGGTTCTGAGGGGAGGGTCCACCTCCCGCCTCAGCTGGGACCCCATCCTGGGCTACATCAACGAGCAATACGAGCAGTACCTGCAGGAGGAGATCCTCATCACCCGCCAGCGCCACATCCCAGACACCCGGGTGCACTGCTGCGTGTACTTTGTACCACCCACTGGGCACTGGTGAGGGGGCTGCACCTGCAAGGCGAGGACCACGCCACCCCCATCACTGCCCTGCCTCCGGCAGCCTGCGGCCCCTGGACATTGAGTTCCTGCAGCGGCTGTGCCGGACTGTGAATGTGGTGCCCGTGATTGCCAGGGCCGACAGCCTGACCATGGAGGAGCGAGAGGCCTTCAGGCGCAGGGTGATCTGGATGCCCGGGCAGGGCTGGGGTCAGTGGGCTGAGGTCACCTGTGTGGGATCTCCAGATCCAGCAGAACCTGAGGACCCACTGCATCGACGTCTACCCCCAGATGTGCTTTGACGAGGACATCAATGACAAAATCCTCAACAGCAAGTTACGGGTGAGAGGCTGTGGGGCGGGAGGCGGGCGAGGTCCTCCCATCTCTGTGTCTTCTCCTTTCCCAGGACCGAATCCCTTTTGCCGTGGTAGGGGCTGACCAAGAGCACCTGGTGAACGGGAGGTGTGTCCTGGGCCGGAAGACCAAGTGGGGCATCATTGAAGGTCAGTGCGGGGCCCCTGGGTAGGATGCAGGTGCAGCGCCCATACTGAGTCCCATGTCTTGCAGTGGAGAACATGGCGCACTGTGAATTTCCTCTCCTGAGAGACCTGCTTATCCGGTGAGGGTGTGGGGAGCCTGGGGCTAGGGGGCACCATCGGGGCTGACCGTCTCCGGTCCCCCAGCTCCCACCTCCAAGACCTGAAGGACATAACCCACAACATCCACTATGAGAACTACCGCGTCATCAGACTCAATGAAAGCCACCTGCTGCCCCGCGGGCCCGGCTGGGTGAACCTGGCCCCGGCCTCCCCAGGACAGCTGACCACCCCCCGGACCTTCAAGGTCTGCAGGGGGGCCCATGACGATTCTGATGATGAGTTCTGACCACCGGCGGATCCCGGGGCTGCTGGGCTTCCTGAGTCCCCAGCGGCTCTCAACACACACCTATGTACCAGAGCATCTATTAAATGTGAGCCTTGCTTTTTATGAAAAGCTGTGCTTTGAAAACAAAAGGCATTTTGTAAATGACTTCTTTGAGCTATCCACAAATAAAAAGGCTGGGTGTCACTCTGTTACCCAGGCTGGAGTACAGTGGCGCAATCATGAC